GAATTCCTCTGGGGTGGTCTGATGGCTTGTCCATGCCCAAGAAGGAGGCGACAGTCTTTGTGACTGTGGGGTCCAGTGGGCTAGGGGAGGCAGGCAGAGGAAGGAGGGATGGAGCCGCGGATAGGGAGGGATGGGGCAGGGGTTGTGGGTCATAGACACAACCTTGGGTGTGAGGGGTCCTGCTGGGATTGGGGATTGGGTTCAGGAGACACTGGGGGATCTGGGATGAAAACCCAGATGAGAGGTGCTGGGAGCTGTAGGAAGACTTCCACCTCCTTGAGGTGGGCAGAGGGTCAGCCCACTACTGGATTCCTCAGTCCCGTGTTGGTTTTATAGTGGAGTAGATCTAGCCTGGAATAGCGAGTGAGTCACTGACCCCACTCCTGAGCATGAACTCTCCTCCCCTCCACTCTGCTGTCAGGTTTTGTCTCCATTGGCCAAGAACCTCTTCCACCGGGCCATTTCTGAGAGTGGCGTGGCCCTCACTTCTGTTCTGGTGAAGAAAGGTGATGTCAAGCCCTTGGCTGAGGTAGGTCTCCGGCTGGTACGTCTCCGGCTGGATTGAACTCTGTTGTTGCCTGTGATCTTTGCAGCAAATTGCTATCACTGCTGGGTGCAAAACCACCACCTCTGCTGTCATGGTTCACTGCCTGCGACAGAAGACGGAAGAGGAGCTCTTGGAGACGACATTGAAAATGTTAGGTTGCCTGTTCCCGTAGCCCAAACCCTGCTCACCCACATCCTCTGCCTTTGTCTTCACAGAAATTCTTATCTCTGGACTTACAGGGAGACCCCAGAGAGGTAAGGACCTTTTGTTTCTGGATTACGGGTTTGAATCACAGGTGCTGCACTGCTCTCTCCCCAGAGTCAACCCCTTCTGGGCACTGTGATTGATGGGATGCTGCTGCTGAAAACACCTGAAGAGCTTCAAGCTGAAAGGAATTTCCACACTGTCCCCTACATGGTCGGAATTAACAAGCAGGAGTTTGGCTGGTTGATTCCAATGGTGAGAAGGCACATGTCTGTTGGAGGGACTCATCATAAATGCTGAACTTTTTTTTTTTTTTTAGCAGTTGATGAGCTATCCACTCTCCGAAGGGCAACTGGACCAGAAGACAGCCATGTCACTCCTGTGGAAGTCCTATCCCCTTGTTGTAAGAGTCTAGGAATCATGGGAATTGGCTGAGGGGCTGGTGGTCACTTTTTGATCTATTTCAGTGCATTGCTAAGGAACTGATTCCAGAAGCCACTGAGAAATACTTAGGAGGAACAGACGACACTGTCAAAAAGAAAGACCTGTTCCTGGACTTGATAGCAGATGTGATGTTTGGTGTCCCATCTGTGATTGTGGCCCGGAACCACAGAGGTGAGTCCCAGAGGTCGAACGGGAGGGACACACATGAACTGTGCATGAATCCTTGTCTTCTCAGATGCTGGAGCACCCACCTACATGTATGAGTTTCAGTACCGTCCAAGCTTCTCATCAGACATGAAACCCAAGACGGTGATAGGAGACCACGGGGATGAGCTCTTCTCCGTCTTTGGGGCCCCATTTTTAAAAGGTAATGCTCCTTCCTGTCTGTGAGCTAGGAGTGTAACAAAGGCTTTTTTTCTTCTTCCCCACAGAGGGTGCCTCAGAAGAGGAGATCAGACTTAGCAAGATGGTGATGAAATTCTGGGCCAACTTTGCTCGCAATGGGTGAGGCTGGTGGCAAAGACAGAGCACGGCTGTTTGGGGCAATTCTAATTGATTCTGTTTCCAGAAACCCCAATGGGGAAGGGCTGCCCCACTGGCCAGAGTACAACCAGAAGGAAGGGTATCTGCAGATTGGTGCCAACACCCAGGCGGCCCAGAAGCTGAAGGACAAAGAAGTAGCTTTCTGGACCAACCTCTTTGCCAAGAAGGCAGTGGAGAAGCCACCCCAGACAGAACACATAGAGCTGTGAATGAAGATCCAGCCGGCCTTGGGAGCCTGGAGGAGCAAAGACTGGGGTCTTTTGCGAAAGGGATTGCAGGTTCAGAAGGCATCTTACCATGGCTGGGGAATTGTCTGGTGGTGGGGGGCAGGGGACAGAGGCCATGAAGGAGCAAGTTTTGTATTTGTGACCTCAGCTTTGGGAATAAAGGATCTTTTGAAGGCCAAATTGGTGCTTGTGTCTTGTACTGGAGATTAATA